GAAAGGTCAAGTAAGCCAGGGCCTTGAATGCCAAGCAGAAGAGGGCAGACTATTCTTTAGCTATGAAAGCTCACGTCGCTTGATTGGTCTGCTTCCTGGATGCTCATTGTGGGCAATGAAAGACTTCAGGACGGTGATTCCTTGCAGGGAGTGGGGCCGGAGAGGGTAGGGGAGAAACCAAGATAAGTGATTGGAGTCAGGGCAAATGCTGAGAAACATCTCATGTGGTTTCCTGTGTCATACTCTTATTTTCCAGCACCCTCTGTACAGGAAATCACAGGGTTGTTGAGCATCTTGATAAGCTTCACTCAGTCATCAGGTTTCACTCCAGATCCTGCAGGCATCTCCCCATCCTCAGCTGTTTGCCAGTCCCAGGAAAGCACTTCTCAACTCACCAACTCCAGTAGAAAGAAGGGTGTTAAGGTAAGAGTTTGTTCAAGAACCATCTTCTTTCAAAGGCAGTTTTGGTTTTTACCTTAGTCCACATCCTGATGAATTCATTAGGAAAAGAAGACAGGAAGCTCCTTTGAGGAAGCTTTGGATGCTGGCAGCTTAGATGCTGGGAGATCCGAATGGGGTCAAGCAGGTTCGTCCCACTTCTCTTCTATCTACCAATATTCTCCCCTTCTCTTCGACCATTCAAATCTGAAACTATGGAGAGAAAGATTTTGCTGATTTTAATTTAGGGGCAGGCTAGAATGAAGTCATTACTTCCCTAAGCTAAATTGTTATTTAAAACCTCAGGTTGCACTGATTTTCTTGTTATTCAAAAGGTTTTTCCTTCATATCTGTCATTGTCCCAGCAGAAAACACACATCACACACTCTAAAGGGGTAGTTTAGAGGAGTTTAGTGAAGAGACTGTTTACAACGGCGTGAACAGGGATTAAGGAATGATGAAGCCCTCAAAGGCAAGTGATAGTGGAGGGCTGTTACCGTTGCTAGGTCTGAAGTGATAAGGAGAAAGAGAAGTTCTGAGAACTCAGAATGTGCTGTAGCGGTAACTGTAACTGTAACTATAGCTGTGGCTACAGGAAAGGGCCACCAGGCAGGGCTATGTCCTTAGGTAGAAAAACACTGCCACTGCCAACTCACAGCCCTTCAGGGCGCAGGGAGAGAGCCAGGAAATTTTTAAAAAATCATCCCCCAATCTACTGTCAATGTGTCCCTTTGGCTGAAAAAAAAAGTCACCCTCCAATCTCCTGTCAATGTGTACCCTTTGGAGCCTGAGTGAAAGACAGCCCATTGACGAGGCACAGACATGTCTCCTCCCAGGATGCAAAGGCAGGTAGAGAAGGATGGACATGAGATCCTAACTTTTTTTTAATTGTTTGACCTTCCCATCTAGTGTCACTTCTTTGGACTAGTCTCTCACTATCATCATAAATGCCTTGAGAATGGAATGTGGTTGGGAAAAAAAGGGATTGGGAGTACATAGGTACTCCCAGCTATAAGTACACAGGTATGTGTAATGTAAGTTTATGATTTTGGCTTAGCAGGTGCTCAAGTCTTGTTTTTGTTTCCAGGGGCACCAGTGGAGGTTTTCTGAGCATGGATCCAACCACCCCGGCCTGGGGAACAGAAAGTACAACAGTGAATGGAAATGACCAAGCCCTTCTTCTGCTTTGTGGCAAGGAGACCCTGATCCCGGTCTTCCTGATCCTTTTCATTGCCCTGGTCGGGCTGGTAGGAAACGGGTTTGTGCTCTGGCTCCTGGGCTTCCGCATGCGCAGGAACGCCTTCTCTGTCTACGTCCTCAGCCTGGCCGGGGCCGACTTCCTCTTCCTCTGCTTCCAGATTATAAATTGCCTGGTGTACCTCAGTAACTTCTTCTGTTCCATCTCCATCAATTTCCCTAGCTTCTTCACCACTGTGATGACCTGTGCCTACCTTGCAGGCCTGAGCATGCTGAGCACCGTCAGCACCGAGCGCTGCCTGTCCGTCCTGTGGCCCATCTGGTATCGCTGCCGCCGCCCCAGACACCTGTCAGCGGTCGTGTGTGTCCTGCTCTGGGCCCTGTCCCTACTGCTGAGCATCTTGGAAGGGAAGTTCTGTGGCTTCTTATTTAGTGATGGTGACTCTGGTTGGTGTCAGACATTTGATTTCATCACTGCAGCGTGGCTGATTTTTTTATTCATGGTTCTCTGTGGGTCCAGTCTGGCCCTGCTGGTCAGGATCCTCTGTGGCTCCAGGGGTCTGCCACTGACCAGGCTGTACCTGACCATCCTGCTCACAGTGCTGGTGTTCCTCCTCTGCGGCCTGCCCTTTGGCATTCAGTGGTTCCTAATATTATGGATCTGGAAGGATTCTGATGTCTTATTTTGTCATATTCATCCAGTTTCAGTTGTCCTGTCATCTCTTAACAGCAGTGCCAACCCCATCATTTACTTCTTCGTGGGCTCTTTTAGGAAGCAGTGGCGGCTGCAGCAGCCGATCCTCAAGCTGGCTCTCCAGAGGGCTCTGCAGGACATTGCTGAGGTGGATCACAGTGAAGGATGCTTCCGTCAGGGCACCCCGGAGATGTCGAGAAGCAGTCTGGTGTAGAGATGGACAGCCTCTACTTCCATCAGATATATGTGGCTTTGAGAGGCAACTTTGCCCCTGTCTGTCTGATTTGCTGAACTTTCTCAGTCCTGATTTTAAAACAGTTAAGAGAGTCCTTGTGAGGATTAAGTGAGACAGTGCCTATGAAACAAACACTAAGTGCAGTGTCTCTGGAACTGCCTTACTCACAGGCTTCCACCACAGCCCTATGAGAGCTTTGCCAACTCTGCGGTCCATGACTGTTCCCACTTTTAATGAATCCTACCTTTCGCAGAAGGCTGAAAGCAGGGCAGAAAAGATCTACATTTCTTTGGACACTGCACTTGATAGGGACTCAAAGAATGTTATATTTTTAATTAATTTCTTTTTCTCTTCCGTACAATTTCTGTCTCAACAAAATTAGAAGAATTAAATTTAAAACTAGCTCCAAAAGAGCAGTCGTCTTTCATTTTGGCAGACCTTAGAATATCCCCCTAGCTTAATAAATCTTTGTTGAATGGCTTAATGAATGAATAAACTGGTTAATGTTTAAGTTAAACCTCTGAAAAGTCTCCATTTACCAGATTTGAGTCACTAAATTTATTGCTTTCACTACTTTTGAATTTTGCAAACATGAAATTAAGTTTTATAATTAGATAAATCAATGTCAACACATATTTAAAGTTTGAGGTACACTGTCTTCCTGTGGTTTCCTTTCACATGCCATCCCTTAAAATCCCAGCTACACGCCTTCCCATTCCTTCCCCTTTGCCTTTGTTCTAATCTTCCCTCTCTGGGGGCTCTCTAATTCGTCCTGGAAGTTTCCAGTGGTCTTATAGACTCCATGTTCTTGGAGGACAGGCTGTATGTCAGATTTACCTTTTATTCCGAAGAACTCGGAGCATTTATTTTGTTAATTAAATTGCACATATTTTTAAAAGTTACGTGTTCCACAGAATAAAATACTAATTGTAAATGCTGCATCTTTTAATAATTTTTTATTATTTT